GGGTATTCTTCCCATCTCAAGATCGACTGATTAGCAACTTAAATTGCTCTTCTAGTTTTAACTCCCTTTTGCCTTGTGACTTAACATATTTACATGTTCAGGTTTTAGTGTGTGGGCCTCTTTGAGGGACCATCGTACCACTTCCCATTGGTAATTAGCCTGCAATTTTAAGCAACTGCCACCAGGGGGCAAAAGTGAATTCATTTTAGCTTTGCTATCCAAATAGTCAAGCTCCCTACAGGCAGGGTGAACAGAAAAAACTTAGCCCGACATTTCCACTCGGTTATGCTTTTATTTTCCCCAGTAAAAAAGTAGAACTTTATTTTTGGACATAGAGTCTCACTCTGTTGCCCAGGCTGGGTGCAATGGCGCGATTTCTGCTCACGGCAACCTCTGCCGCCTCCCGAGTCAAGCAATTCTCAAGCCTCGGCCTCCCGAGTAGCTGGGATTACAGGCACACACCACCACACCCAGCCAATTTTTTGTATTTTTAGTAGAGAAGGGGTTTTGCCATGTTGCCCAGACAGGTCTCAAACTCCTGAGCTCAGGCAATCCACCCGCTTCTGCCTCTCAAAGTACTAGGATTACAGGCATCAACCACCGGGCCCAACAAAAAGTAGAACTTTATTAAAGCAACAACACATGCAATGTTATTTTGTGTTATGCACAATGTCCACCAGTGAGAAGCTCAGCATTACAAAATGCATTCAGGTGCAACCTAAGAAGGTGAAAAGCCTGGGAAGCTTGGGGCAGGAAGGGATCTAGGAAACAAGGAAAAGCATGGTTGGGTTACTGGAGCTTCAGCTCTCGCCCCTGTCCAGCTTCTGAGACCCCAGCATGGCCCTTCCTGTCTTGATGCCTCAATTTCCCCATCTTAAGAAAGGAAAGTGGGTCACAATGGCTTCCTCTGGGGGAGGTTCTAGGGCCAAGCTGGAGACTAGCCCCATCCCCTGCCCCTCCACCCACCTGCTCTGTGAGGTCACAATGCCAACTGCTCCACTGATCCTGGCAGATTCCACTTGGCACTTTTCAGGGGACATTCAGAGGCATCAGCCCCTTCCTCCTCACCAGCTCCCAGAGTTCCCATCTCCATCCCCAATCCTAAAGAAGGAAATCGATGCCACGGTCCTCAAGGAGCCCTGGGGACCCAGGCGCCCTACTCGAAGATGTGGCCCACAATCCCAGACCCCGGAGGTGAGGATGGCAGCCCCTCCCTTTGCCCAGCCTAAAATGCGACTATGAATCTTATCATCCCCAGGATTGCCCAGCGAGGCCGGAACACCAGCAGGATGGCAGAGGACACCTCCCCAAACATGAGTGAGCAAGGACAGGTGCCCTGGTATTTTCATGCAGTGACATGACAGTCCTGTGCTCTCTGCAGATGACAACATCCTGTTGCCTGTCCGCAACAATGACCAAGCCCTAGGCCTGACTCAGTGCATGCTGGGATGTGTGTGTACGTATATACTGAATAATCACCTTCGTCATGGAGTTAACTGCCAACCCTCCTCTACCACCAGTCTGGCTGCTGGTTTCACCCATCCATCCACCTGTTGAGTTCATCAGTTCTCCCAGACCTTATTTCATAGGTACATCCACCCAGTCATCCCTCTTTCTGTTCAGTGAGTCACTGCTTTTCTGTCTCCCGTGCAGCCTGGTTCACCTGTTTTGCCTGCTCCCTGAGAACTCAGGCCCAGCAGGTTCTGTTTAACACGTGCAGGTGAGCAGGGAAGGCAGGGGGAGGGTGGATGGCCTGATCTTGACCACCACTCCCTGCCTTCCAGATGCAAGCTGCTGTGCCAGAAGCTCATGGAGAAGACAGGCATTCTGCTCCTCTGTGCTTTCGGTGTGTCCCAGGGCCCTGCCCAGTCCCAGGTGAATGGCTCATTCTTATTCTCATGGCCTCACAGGATTCTGGATGTTTTCTATTCACTTACCATCGAAAATGAAAGTCTGGCAGGTGAGTGTGCACCCTCCTCAGGCCCCACAGCTGGAGACCCCTTACTTTCTCAATACTCCACCAGGATGACAGCATAAATGGTCCACTGCAGAGCTTGAGGTAAGAGGAATCTTCTGGGTAACCATATTATTACCTGTTCTTGTTATCACTCCTTCCTGATAAGGTTGTACCAGGAGAAGGTGCGACATCACAGTGGGGAAATCCAGGACCTCCGAGGTAGCATGAACCAGCTCATTGCCAAGCTCCAGGAGATGGAAGCCATGTCCGATGAGGTGAGACGCTGGCCATTCTGCCCCAAACATCTCAGGGCACAACTTGTGTTTTCTGCCTTTTCAGCAAAAAATGGCCCAGAAAATAATGAAGATGATACACGGAGATTACATCGAAAAGCCAGACTTTGCCCTGAAGTCTATAGGTAGGTGACCCCCTTCCCCACCATCTGACTGCCTGCTTGGCTGAGACCCCCTTCTCCTATACAGGGGCCAGCATTGACTTTGAGCACACGTCAGTCACCTATAACCATGAGAAGGCCCACTCCTACTGGAACTGGATCCAGCTGTGGAACTACGCACAGCCCCCAGACGTGATCCTTGAGGCAGGGGGGATGGCGGGAGATGGGACAGCGGCAGCATATCCCTTATTGTACTTGCCTCTTCTAGCCCAACGTGACACCTGGCAATTGCTGGGCCTTTGAGGGTGACCGCGGCCAGGTGACCATCCAATTGGCTCAGAAGGTTTACCTGTCCAACCTCACGCTGCAGCACATCCCCAAGACCATCTCATTGTCAGGCAGCCTGGACACCGCCCCCAAGGACTTCGTCATCTATGTGAGCACTCCCCTGCAGGGAGCTATGCTTAGCTGACGCCTTCACCTTGGTTCTGGTTCCACAGGGCATGGAGGGCTCCCCCAAGGAGGAGGTGTTCCTGGGGGCATTTCAGTTTCAGCCAGAAAACATCATCCAGATGTTCCCACTCCAGGTACCTGCGAAGAGCTGCCTGTGCTGAGCACCGTGAGCTGCCTCTGTGACTGATTCTCTTCCAGAACCAGCCGGCCCGGGCTTTCAGTGCGGTCAAGGTGAAGATCTCAAGCAACTGGGGGAACCCAGGCTTCACTTGCCTGTACCGCGTGCGAGTGCATGGCTCTGTGGCCCCGCCCAGAGAGCAGCCTCACCAGAACCCCTACCCTAAGAGAGATTAAAATTTATTCTTTACCCCCAGACCAAGTCTGAGTGTCTTTTGGCCCCAAAGA